CACTCCCCCAGTCCCAGAGAAACTGCCACATACACCACAAAAACCAAACATCCCCCAATGACCTTAGCCGCATTGCTCCATTCACTCCCAGGTGAGAATTCAGGTAAACGTCCACAAAGGTCACAGGCAACGTACATACGGTTCTATTATATCCCATATATTACCCCTTCATGTCCTAAAGAAGACATTTTCTCTTAGAGATTTTCATTTTAGTATATCTTTAAAAAAAAATCTTGTGTTAACTTGCCTCCATCTTTTTCTTGGGTGAGGACACCCAGGAATGACCCTTTTGTGTCTATGATACTGCTGTTCACAGCTTTTCTTGATAGGCCTAGTACAATCTTGGGAACAGGGTTACTGTATACTGAAGGTCTGACAGTAGCTCTTAGACTCGCCTATCTTAGGTAGTCATGCTGTGCCTTTTTTTTCCATTGGTGTATTGTATTTGATTTGTCTCTGATATATTTGGAGTTTTTCTGAGAACTGGAGCAGTAATGCAGCATCGACCTATTAAAATACATTTTAAGCCTTTAAAAAAAAACAGTACCTATCTCATAGGGGTGCTGTGATAACGAAATTAGGTAATCTGTATTGATTGACTTTTAACCATAAGAATATATACAGGTTTTAAATTTATTTATTTATTGAAGAGATGGGGGTCTCTCTATGTTGCCCAGGCTGGTTTCACATTCCAGGGCTCAGGCAATCCTTTCGCCTCAGCCTCCTTAATAGCTGGGACTCTAGGCGCGCACCACTACACCTGGCAGGTTTTATCTTCAAAGGTGAAGAAGGCACTAAGGTCTAGATGCTGAAGCCGATTTCCCAGGTGTCCCCCAAGGTTTGACCCCGCCCACACTTCTCTGGCTATGCGGGCGGCGTCGCTGCGCATGCGCGCGAGTAGAGCAGGGAGGTGCTGGCGCGGCCGCCAGGAGGCGCAGCTAAGTCGCGGCTGCTCTTCCTGGTTCCCAGAGGCCCAGACTTGGACATAGGAGCCGGCGCAAGCTCCGTGCGCATGCGCGCTCCCCTCTCACGCAGCCAACATGGCTCCAGTGGAGCACGTTGTGGCGGATGCTGGGGCTTTCCTGCGGCATGCGGCTCTGCAGGTACGGGGAGCTCCCTCCGGGACGAGAGAGATGGTGGGTCTGAGCTGGGGCGTTCTGTCCGCAGGACATCGGGAAGAACATTTACACCATCCGGGAGGTGGTCACTGAGATTCGGGACAAGGCCACACGCAGGCGGCTCGCTGTCCTGCCCTACGAGCTGCGGTTCAAGGAGCCCTTACCGGAATACGTGCGGCTGGGTGAGTGCCTCTGCCCTAGCGTTGACGGGAAGTCTAACTGAAGATGTAAATCTGTTGTTTACAGTGACTGAGTTTTCAAAGAAAACAGGAGACTACCCCAGCCTCTCTGCCACGGACATCCAAGTGCTTGCACTCACATACCAGTTGGAAGCAGAGTTTGTTGGGGTGTCTCACCTAAAACAAGAACCACAGAAGGTAAATCAAGAGGATGGGTTTTTAAAAGCTTTACAAGAGGTATATGTTTTTTGTTTTTTTAAAGGTTAAGGTGAGCTCATCGATTCAGCACCCAGAAACACCTCTGCACATTTCTGGTTTCCATCTGCCCTACAAGGTAATTTCTTAGACAAGCCAGGCCGTTCATGCTCAGGTTTTAAAATTGTTTCTTTTAATTTCAGCCTAAACCCCCACAAGAAACAGAAAAAGGACACTCAGCTTGTGAGCCTGAGAACCTGGAATTTAGTTCCTTCATGTTCTGGAGAAACCCTTTGCCCAACATCGATCATGAACTGCAGGAGCTGCTGGTGAGGCCTTGACTTTTGGTCTTCTGACGACATTGGGAGTTTGAAAGGTCTGTTGATGTTTCAGATTGACAGAGGTGAGGACGTTCCAAGTGAGGAGGAGGAGGAGGAAGAAAACGGGTTTGAAGACAGAAAAGATGACAGCGATGACGACGGGGGTGGCTGGATAACCCCCAGTAACATCAAGCAGATCCAGCAGGAGCTGGAGCAGTGTGACGTCCCCGAGGACGTGCGGGTTGGCTGCCTGACCACAGACTTCGCCATGCAGGTGGGTAGGGTGGGCCTGGGCCGTGTGTCACAAAATTGATTTCTTCTTTAACTTGTGGTTGTAGAATGTTCTGCTGCAGATGGGGCTGCACGTGCTGGCGGTGAACGGCATGCTGATTCGTGAGGCCCGGAGCTACATCTTGCGCTGCCATGGCTGTTTCAAGTATGTAGCTGGTGCCCTGGCCCTGGTGCCCTTGGTACAGATCATCTCCTTTTGTGTCTCCCAGGACAACGTCTGACATGAGCCGAGTGTTCTGCTCACACTGTGGGAACAAGACCCTGAAGAAAGTGTCCGTGACCGTCAGCGACGACGGCACCCTGCACATGCACTTCTCCCGCAACCCCAAGGTGCTGAACCCCCGCGGCCTCCGGGTGAGTGGCGCCTCTCCCAGTCCCCTCCCAACCTTCTAATGGCCCTTCCTTGTCTTATTTCCAGTACTCGCTTCCCACTCCCAAAGGGGGCAAATACGCCATCAACCCCCATCTCACCGAGGATCAGCGCTTCCCTCAGCTGCGACTCTCCCAAAAGGCCAGGCAGAAAACCAACGTGTTCGCCCCTGACTACATCGCCGGGGTGTCACCCTTTGTCGAGAATGACATCTCCAGCCGCTCAGCTACCCTGCAGGTCCGGGACAGCACCTTGGGAGCTGGGCGGAGACGCTTAAATCCCAACGCTTCCAGAAAGAAGTTTGTGAAGAAAAGGTGAAGAGCGAGTTCCCGCAGGCAAATTGGATGGGCGTCTGGCCGCCGTGGAGTTCCGGTGACCCATTTCCCCAGCCGTGTCGTCTCCAGGACCACCCGATGGAAATAACAGGCGGGCTTCACGGTGCGGCTCTGTCCGCCCATGCCCCGCTGGGTCTGCAGGGAACTGGACTGTCCCATGGCCTGTGAGCACCGGAGCGCCTGGCTGCCTGCCAAGGAAGTGCAATTGCATAAAAACAGAAAGAACAACGCCCTGGAGCCAATCTTCAAGAAAGGAATTTCCAAAGGATAATATTTTTCTAATAAATGCGGCTGCAACCTCCTGTGCATTTAATTAAATAGGCCAAATTTTTGCTGCTTAGGTCATCTCAAGGCTGATACTTGAGCTGTGTGCCCAGAGATCATGCATTTAGATTTATATTTTTGCCAGAAAATACAAGGTTATAATAAAACTAAGAACTACCATTTCTTTCTTTTCTTTTAACCTGTTCTTTTTT